TCGATCTATCGTGGCGCAGGGTCATATTTGTACCTTAGGCGGCACTTCCACCTGGTGGCGGCGCATTCCAATTGCAAGGCAAAGGACAGAGTGGGGGAAAGGCTGAATTCGACACCCTTAAGTAAAGCCACAGAATTAAACTACTGTAAATGAAAATATTTCCATCCTGTACCTACAGAGTGCTTACTTCAAATAACACTCACGTCCTGGTAGGACAGAAAAATTAGACAATGAGCTGAAGTTTGCCTGCAAGGGCATTCATTCATTCATTCATTCAAGAAACATCTGTTGAGCGCTGACTGCGCTGTGCTCTGTTCTGGGCGCTTGGGATACATCAGTGAACTAGAGACAAAAATTCTGCCCCGGGATGCCTTCTCCTATACATCCTATACTATATAAACTAAACTAGAAAATTTGTAAAGAGCTCTTAGGAATTACAACGTCCTCTCCAAAGTCAAGGGGACGTGTTCCGAGGCCTCTATTACCACAGCTAAGGGGAGAACCGGGGTGCAGACCCACTCCAGCCGAACTAAGAACCTACCCGGCACAATTGAAAGTTAAGCCACGCGCTAGAGGATGTCATCGCTGACAAAATAGAAGACGCCTTCCCCATTCCCCCCCACCCCCGCCCCCGCCAAGAAAACCATATATTCTTTTAGGGAAGCAAGCGCTTCACCTGGGTGGCCGGGATCGAACCCGCGGAGGGCTGAAGGCGGAGGGCAACGACGCCTGTGGAACTCTGTTTCCCTGCAGAGCCTACGTGGTGGGCGGCAGGCCGACCGCCCTGGGGGCCCTGCACCTCTGGGTAGGTGACCGCGCCCAGGTATCGAGCACAGGTAACGCGCCCCGGCTCCGAGTCTCGGGGTCTCAGCCACTGAATCCCCAGCGAGGCCTGACGCCCCCCGGTGGAGGCGAGCAGTCTGAGTGCTGGGTCCGGAACAGACCTGTCCTGCGGAACTCCGAGTGCGCGTTCGGTTTCCGGGGGAGGAGGGCGGAGAAGGACTTGCGCGCGACGGTTCTCACCGCTGCTATGGAGGCGCTGGCCATGGGTTCCCGGGCGCTGCGGCTCTGGCTGGTCGCACCCGGTGGCGGGATCAAATGGAGTGAGTTTCAGAGGCCGTAGGGACAGGGAGCGCAGTCTTCATATTTATTGTAACTTCTCCACAGGATTTATAGCAACATCGTCAGCTTCTCAGCTGTCACCGACAGAATTGACAGAAATGCGGAATGATCTCTTTAATAAAGAGAAAGCCAGGCAGTTATCATTAACTCCCCGAACTGAGAAGATAGAAGTTAAGCATGTTGGGAAAACTGACCCCGGTACTGTCTTCGTGATGAATAAAAACATTTCAACTCCCTACAGTTGTGCCATGCGTAAGTAGCAGAATCAGGTTACAGTTTTGACCTGTTAGATAATCAGTCTGTTTTAAATTTCTAGATTTAAGCGAGTGGTATTGCAGGAAGTCCATTCTGGCTCTGGTGGATGGACAGCCTTGGGACATGTATAAGCCTTTAACAAAGTCCTGTGAAATTAAATTTCTTACTTTCAAAGATTGTGATCCAGGAGAAGTGAATAAGGTATTTCTATCTCTACATTCTTTTTCTATTTCATATATTTTATATATGTATATTTTTTTTCTAGGCATATTGGCGTTCCTGTGCTATGATGATGGGCTGTGTGATAGAGAGGGCATTCAAAGATGAATATATGGTCAATTTGGTCAGAGCTCCAGAAGTTCCTGGTAGTGTATACATATATGTCTTTTTGTGATCCGACTTTGCTTTTTATTTTGGTTGGATTTACAGTAATTTCTGGTGCCTTCTGTTATGACGTAGTTTTGGATAGCAAACTTGATGAGTGGATGCCAACAAAAGTAAGTGTATTCTTCTGGAGTATTAATTTTAGTGTTACTAAAGGTTATTACTTTCATTTTTAAGGAGAACTTACGTTCCTTCACAAAAGATGCTCATGCTTTAATTTATAAAGATCTTCCATTTGAAACTCTGGAAGTTGAAGCAAAAGTGGCATTGGAAATATTTCAACACAGCAAGTAAGTGTTGGCTTTCTTTAAATCAAGGCTAAAAAAAAATGTTTTTTTCTTTGCTGCTTTTCAGGTACAAAGTAGATTTCATAGAAGAGAAGGCATCTCAGAACCCTGAGAGAATAGTCAAGCTACACAGGTAAGTAAAAGTCTAAAAACTGGCTGCTATGTCAGTTTTGTTTATTTATTTTTAAATCAATCAGAATAGGTGACTTCATTGATGTGAGTGAGGGCCCTCTTATTCCAAGAACAAGTATTTGTTTCCAGTATGAAGTATCAGCAGTTCACAATCTTCAACCCACCCAGCCAAGTCTCATACGAAGATTCCAGGGCGTGTCTTTACCTGTTCACTTAAGAGTAAGTAAAGCTTAAAGTTCTAGGTCTTCCAAATTTAGTTCATCGCAAATCTTTTCTTTTCAAGGCACATTTTACAATATGGGATAAGCTATTGGAAAGATCTCGGAAAATGGTAAGTGTTTTTGACAGCTATTGAGTACTCTTGCTTATTTCTTCATGATAGTTTTTCTTTCTAGACTCCATTTCCCATTCTCCTTCTATTTACTACGCAGTCATTCTTCACTACCTCGCCTGAGTCGTACCTCCTCCATGGAACAGTCTCAGAGTAATCTCTAACAAATAATTATTCATATAAGTTTAGGAAAGTAAAGCTATTCATGTTTTTACAGGTAACTGAAGATCAAAGTAAAGCAACAGAGGAATGTACATCTACCTAATAACTTTCTAAAATTTAAATATGTATAATAAAATAAATGTTTTAAATATAATGTTTGTGTGTGCTTATACAGATTAACCCTTT